TGTGAGGACGGGGCCGGGGGCGGAGCCGCGCAGAGTTTCAAATCGGCTGCGGTGGGCGAGGAGCAGCTGTGCTGCGGCTGTGCTCGGCCTTAGTGGTGTCGGGTGAGTGCGGGCTGGGCACAAGTTTCGCCCTTGTTGCCCAGGCTGGAGTGCAATGGCGCGATCTGGACTCAAAACAATTTTTTTGTTCGGAGGGGAGGGCATCAGGTTCTGTTCACAGGGGAGGGCATCAGGTTCGGACACGCACGGCCTGTGGGGTCGTCTGGGTACCACAAGAAGTCGGATCGAAATCGGGGCGTCTGGTGGGAAGGCCGGGGTCTGGGCGGGTGCGCGTTTGGTCTGGGCGAGCTGGTGAAGAAGATGGTGATCGTGTCCTGGGCCCAGCGCTGAAGCTCGGCTACGGCGTGTCTTGACCCTGCCTCCCCTCCTCGCCTGAGCCAGAGAGAGGAAGGAGGTTGGGATGAAAAGACAGCTGTTTTGGAAACTTGAAGGGCGGGACATCAGAAATGCTGCTGACCCGAGGCCCCTCTTCCAGGAAGCATCCTCCTTCCTGCACCCACACTTACCAACTCGCCCGCCCCCGCCACCCCGCTGCATCCCGTCTCTTCCCCTGTGTCCAGGGTCTCTGTGGGGCCTGGGAATGGGTATGGGGAATGCCTTGCTGATCTGCCTTTCGCCCTCCTCCCCAGGGTCTAGTGGACAGAGAAGACTCTTGGCCAGGCAGATGGCTTCTCGGTGGCAGAACATGGGGACCTCCGTGCGCCGGAGATCTCTCCAGCACCAGGAGCAGCTGGAGGACAGCAAGGAGCTGCAGCCTGTGGTCAGCCATCAGGAGACCTCTGTAGGGGCCCTGGGGTCCCTGTGCAGACAGTTCCAAAGGAGGCTGCCCCTGAGAGCCGTCAACCTCAACCTCCGCGCAGGGCCCTCCTGGAAACGCCTGGAAACCCCAGAGCCAGGTCAGCAGGGCCTCCAGGCTGCAGCTCGCTCAGCTAAGAGTGCTTTGGGTGCCGTGTCCCAGGTAATACTGACAACACTAATCATCTTTTTTATGGAGTGTTTCCTTGGTGCCAGGCAGTTCCTGCCCTCAAAGAGCCTCAAGAATATAGACTTCATGAAAACAGGGACGTTGGTTAGTTCACTGCTGTTTCCCCACCACCCCAGATAGTTCCTGGCACATATAGGTGCTCAACAAATAGTTGAATGAGTGAATGAAAGCATGTCTTGGAGGAAACAGATGCTCACAATACCAGGTGATAAGAGCTGTACGTGATAGGAAATTGCAAAGCAAGTGACCAATAGTGAGGCTCACCAAATGCAAGCTTAGTCGGTGAAGGCTTCCCAGAGGAGGTGATTCCAGAGTTCACCCAGGGAAGCAAAGGTCAAGGGGTATTTAGGGTAGGGGAAATAGTGCAAGTCCAGGCCTAGAGCTGAGGGAAAGCAAGGTGTACTGCCCACTCAGCTGTGTATCCCTGAGGAGAGCCAGAATTGTAGTCTGGGTATGAACAGATGACAGAGAGCAAGGTAGAGCAGGGGGAAAGGATATGAAGGAGCTTAGAACTCTCCCAGGAATGATCAGGAGTCCGGAAGATTCTAAACAGTGGAAAGTCTGGTCTAATTAGCATATTAGAATTTGCCCTTTAGCTACATGATGGAGAAGGGAATAGAGGCAGAGATGCTCCTGATGGAGACTAAGGGTTTGGACTTGCAGGGGATAAACTTCAGGAGCTGCCGAGAAGGTCCAGTTAGAGGGGATTTGCTGTCAAATGAGAGCTGCTGTCAGGAAGACGTCCTTATATTGGATGTAAGTGTCTGTGGACCCTTCAAGGGATGCATTCTGTGCTAACCTTTCCATTTGCCTGTTCCAGAGAATCCAGGAGTCCTGCCAAAGTGGCACCAAGTGGCTGGTGGAGACCCAGGTGAAGGCCAGGAGGCGGAAGAGAGGAGCACAGAAGGGCAGTGGATCCCCAACTCACAGCCTGAGCCAGAAGAGCACCCGGCTGTCTGGAGCCGCCCCTGCCCACTCAGCCGCAGACCCCTGGGAGAAGGAGCATCACCGCCTCTCTGTCCGGATGGGCTCACATGCCCACCCATTACGGCGATCAAGGCGGGAGGCTGCCTTCCGGAGCCCCTACTCCTCAACAGAGCCCCTCTGCTCTCCCAGGCAAGTGGGATAGTGCTTCACCCCGGGGCTGGTAGTCACTGGTGTGGCTTTTTCTTTCATGCAGCGAGTCTGACAGTGACCTAGAGCCTGTGGGGGCGGGAATTCAGCATCTCCAGAAGCTGTCCCAAGAGCTAGATGAAGCCATTATGGCGGAAGAGAGGTGAGTTGGCATCCCATGCTTCAAAGTGAAGGGCTGGTTCCTGAAAAACCTGCCCTTCCTCCAGAACTCTCCGTGGCTCGTCTGTGCCCTGCCTGCCTATGGAATTGGGAAAAGCAACCTGACTGCTATGGAGTTCCTGGTCTGTCTGCTCATGGCCCCATCCTGGGGGCAGGGCCTCGGTTGTGGACCTCCCCTAACTTGGGGCTGTTTCCCCATTCCACTTGTATAATGGCCATGATGGGCTCTAAGGCTGGGCCCTGCCAGCTCTATGTGTTGAGGGGCCATATTCCTACCACATTTCCGGGTCTGATCTTGTGTAGCTCAGGCTGGGAGGGCCCTCTCAGAGCCCACCACACCCAGTGGCATCAATCCCTCCCCTTCTCTCTAGTGGTGACATCGTCTCTCTCATTCATGACTGAGGAAGTGCCTGCAGGTAATGCCCACCTCCCAAGAGTCTTTCTCACTGTCCTTCTCCTCCATCTCATGCATGAGCAAGTTAAAGAAAAAGCCCACAGAGCTGATGGGCACAGCAGAGTAGGTAGTACCTACTTGCCGCTTGAAGCCAGAGCTGCTAACCTCACTGACCCCGTCATTAACAGCACGCTGGGGGCCCCAAGTAGCTACAGCCACCTTCCAGCACCCCCCACCCCGCAGTGAGCAGGGAAAGGCATCCCTACTTCTCCTACCTTGAGCACAGTGAAAAAGGCAGCTCTGTCTTGAAGGAAACAAGCCCTGTCTGACCGCCAAGGCTTCATACTCAAGGATGTCTATGCTTCCCCGTGAGCTTCCTGGAAAAAACCCCCGGGAGTCGTCAGTACCCCTGGGCCACTGCTAACAAGCACCTAACAAGGGGCCCAGAGCCCCCTGCTCCAGCCACATCTGGACCCATCAGTGACTGCCTGCCATAGCCTGAGAGTGTCTTGGGGAGACCTTGCAGAGGGGGAGAATTGTTCCTTCTGCTTTCCTAGGGGACTCTTGAGCTTAGAAACTCATCGTACACTTGACCTTGAGCCTTCTATTTGCCTCATCTATAACATGAAGTGCTAGCATCAGATATTTGAGAGCTCTTAGCTCTGTACCCGGGTGCCTGGTTTTTGGGGAGTCATCCGCAGAGTCACTCACCCACTGTGTTTCTGGTGCCAAGGCTCTTGAGGGCCCCACTCTCATCCCTCCTTTCCCTACCAGGGACTCGGAGGAAGGCATAGGAGATATTTCCAGGCTTACGACCCTGGGCTCACGGGTACCTATTTATATGCTCAGTGCAGAGCACTGTGGATGTGCCAGGAGGGGTAGCCCTGTTCAAGAGCAATTTCTGCCCTTTGTAAATTATTTAAGAAACCTGCTTTGTCATTTTATTAGAAAGAAACCAGCGTGTGACTTTCCTAGATAACACTGCTTTCTCATAATAAAGACTATTTGCATTTGACATCTGTTCCCTTTCACCGGCAACCTCCAACC